TTCAATTATGACACACATACTGAAAAGTGCATAAACGATGTTCAGTGAATTTTCATAAAGTGAACCCACATCAAGGAACAGAAAACGGAGCCAGGCGTTGTGGCTCAGGCCTGTAAACCCAGCACTTTGGCAGGAGGATAACTTGAAGCCAGGAGTTGGAGACCAGCCTGAGCAACAGAGCGAAATCCTGTCTCAAAGGAAAAAAAAAAAACAAACAAAAAACAAAAACAATAACCAGACCACCCATCCCCATTTAGAATTTCTTTTTGTGCTAAGTTTCAAAATTCAAAATAAGCATTCACTTGTTTTCTACAAACTGCATTCTATAGTCGATCTCAAACCTTGATTGAGATACATTTCCATTATAGTATACTCTTTCTAGAGCACTGATCTCAAAATGTGGTGCCCAGCCAAGTAGCGTTGGACTTTCAAATTCAAGGATCCCAAGCTAGACCAGCAGAACAGGAATTCTGGGAGTGGAGCCCGGCAATTTGTGTTTTAGCAAGCCCCCAGGCTGATTCTGATGCATCTTAAGGTTGGAGAAGCATGGATATTGTCAGTTGTAATAGTTGTTGTTCGTGATCACGTAGTAACTGTTAGATGAAAACTAGGGTTTAAAAGTGTTACGCTTGTCTAATAGTGACAAGTTCTCATTACCCATCTCTTTCTGAAATAGGCTGCAGGCAAATGCGTTTTCATTTTAAATAACCGTGTTGTTGTTCCAGTCAAGGTTGCATTTTACAAGGAATAAGGAAGATAAAGCTGCCTCCTCCTATCCTAATCTCGCTCCTCGCTCAGTATGGAGTCGTCCGGTTTACCTACAAAGCCCTGCCCTAGACTGGCGGCAAATTCAACGCCCAGAGGCAGGAACAGGTGTCGGCCAATCAGAAGCCGGAACAGGTGTCGGCCAATCAGAAGCCAGGCTTGAACCGCTCGCCCATGTCCCGCCGGCGGAAGAGACTCTCCGCGGCCACGCCCCGAGCCCTCGAATGCGAGCCAATCGTTGCTCGGCGCCTGAAGGGGCAGTACCCAAGCGAGCCATTTAACATGGCGGAGGATGTTTCCTCAGCGGCCCCGAGCCCGCGGGGCTGTGCGGATGGTAGGGATGCCGACCCTACTGAGGAGCAGATGGCAGAAACAGAGAGAAACGACGAGGAGCAGTTCGAATGCCAGGAACTGCTCGAGTGCCAGGTGCAGGTGGGGGCCCCCGAGGAGGAGGAGGAGGAGGAGGAGGACGCGGGCCTGGTGGCCGAGGCCGAGGCCGTGGCTGCCGGCTGGATGCTCGATTTCCTCTGCCTCTCTCTTTGCCGAGCTTTCCGCGACGGCCGCTCCGAGGACTTCCGCAGGACCCGCAACAGCGCAGAGGGTGAGTGCAGACCGCGTCCGGGCCGGGACTACACATAACTTTTTGTTTAATTGTGTCTTCTCAGATTAAAACCTTCATGGGGGCAGAGACTGGCTATCTGAAGTCATCACCTCCTAACACAGGCTGGCAGTAGATGTTCAGTAAATATTGAATGGCTTGTGTTTAAATTCTATTTTAATAAAATTTACTTTTTTTCTTTTTTAGCTATTATTCATGGACTATCCAGTCTAACAGCTTGCCAGTTGAGAACGATATACATATGTCAGTTTTTGACAAGAATTGCAGCAGGAAAAACCCTTGGTAAATATGTTTTTTTATTTTATATTGGAAATTGAGTTACTTATTTTTGTTCTGTTTTTAAAAGATGCACAGTTTGAAAATGATGAACGAATTACACCCTTGGAATCAGCCCTGATGATTTGGGGTTCAATTGAAAAGGAACATGACAAACTTCATGAAGAAATACAGAATTTAATTAAAATTCAGGTATGAATAAATTACTTTTATGCTTATTATATGCAGTCTAAGGTTGGTATTTTTCATCTTTTAGGCTATAGCTGTTTGTATGGAAAATGGCAACTTTAAAGAAGCAGAAGAAGTCTTTGAAAGAATATTTGGTGATCCAAATTCTCATATGGTAATTATTTAAATTAAAACCATAGAATTTTATTATGTTAATATATTTCTTCTGTTTTCTTTAGCCTTTCAAAAGCAAATTGCTTATGATAATCTCTCAGAAAGATACATTTCATTCCTTTTTTCAACACTTCAGCTACAACCACATGATGGAGAAAATTAAGAGTTATGTGAATTATGTGCTAAGTGAAAAATCATCAACCTTTCTAATGAAGGTATACATATTATTCAAGAGTGACTAATAATACTATCCTTCTACCTCCACGCACGTTTTTTAAGGCAGCGGCAAAAGTAGTAGAAAGCAAAAGGACAAGAACAATAACTTCTCAAGATAAACCTAGTGGTAATGATGTTGAAATGGAAACTGAAGCTAATTTGGATACAAGAAAAAGGTTTGTAATTTAATCAATTTGTATATTTTTTGTACATTCTTACAAATTTTTTCTTCTTTTAAAGTGTTAGTGACAAACAGTCTGCGGTAACTGAATCCTCAGAGGGTACAGTATCCTTATTGAGGTGAAGTAAATTGACGTTTTTCTTCTTTGTCTAGCCAATTACAAACTTTCCTGTTTTATTTTAGGTCTCACAAGAATCTTTTCTTATCTAAGTTGCAACATGGAACCCAGCAACAAGACCTTAATAAGAAAGAAAGAAGAGTAGGAACTCCTCAAAGTGAGTACTGTTATAACAGTTTTAGAAGGGGATTTTCAGTAATTACAGTTCTGTTTCTTTTCAGTTACATATATTTGTCTTACCAAACTGACTATGAATAAGAAAGAAGGAGTGAGGAAAGGATTATGCTTCTTAGTACTCCTAAAACATTATCGTAAGAAAATTTCAACGATCCTATGCAATAAACAATATTTATGACATTATTTTTCTACTTTTAGGTACAAAAAAGAAAAAAGAAAGCAGAAGAGCCACTGAAAGCAGAATACCTGTTTCAAAGAGTCAGCCGGTAACTCCTGAAAAACATCGAGCTAGAAAAAGACAGGTATTTGGTTTTTTAAAATTCGAATAACGCTTCTGTAAATAACTGTTTTACTTTTTATCAAAAGGCATGGCTTTGGGAAGAAGACAAGAATTTGAGATCTGGCGTGAGGAAATATGGAGAGGGAAACTGGTCTAAAATACTGTTGCATTATAAATTCAACAACCGGACAAGTGTCATGTTAAAAGACAGATGGAGGACCATGAAGAAACTAAAACTGATTTCCTCAGACAGCGAAGACTGATTGTGTTTGTAAAAGCTTGATGAAAGGACAGTTAAGTATTTTGATCACTGCATTTTGTTTGAAACTTGTGTCATTGATGTAATTTAAAACTTTTGTTTAAAGCATTACAGTATTTTTCTGTGACCATCAATTAATGAGGGTTTGTGCTACCAGAGTTAAAGCATATGCTATCATTGTATTCTTTAAGAACCTTATTTTGATAAAATGTAAATTTGTTGAACCCTGCCACATTTAGTATCCCCACCCCCAAATCCTGTTCCAATGAAAAAATTAAAACCTGATACGAAAAAAAAAAAATTCCAGTTAACCTATTTTGTGTCTGTAGGCTGACCTCAACCCTGTAACGTAACCCATTAAAATGAATTTCTTTTTTTTTAAGACAGAGTTTCTCTCTGTTGCCCAGGCTGGAGTGCAGTGGCGCAATTTCAGCTCACTGCAACCTCTGCCTCCCAGGTTCAAGTGATTCTCCTGCCTCAGCCTCCTGAGTAGCTGGGATTACAGGCACACACCACCACGCCCAGCTAATTTTTGTATTTTTAGTAGAGGCGGGGTTTCACCATGCTGGTCAGGATGTTCTCCAACTCCTGACTTCATGATCCACCCACCTCGGCCTCCCAAAGTGCTGAGATTACAGACGTGAGCCACTGCGTCCTGCCTAAAATGAATTTTCTAGATGATTGAATAACAGTAGTCCTTTGATAGAAGATAATGACTTGGTTTATGGCCTTAATATACTACTTAATTACTTAAGATGTTTATTAATAGAATGATAAATGTACAGAGTAACCTATAAGCATGACATACTTTTGCTTTCAGTAGTTTCATGTAAAGAAAAAAACTTGAAAATAGTAATACCTGAGTACCCATGGGAATAATAGACACTGGGGAGGTAGGGTGGGGAGCGGGAGCAAGAGCTGAAAAACTTACCTACTGGGGACTGTGCTCACTACCTGGGTGACAGGATCATACGTACCCCAAACCTCAACATCACACAGTATACTCAGCTAACAAACCTGCCCATGTGTTTCCTGAATCTAAAATAAAAATCGAAATAATTTTTTTAAAAAAGAAAAAGACAATAGTATTACCCATGGGACAAAATTTGTACTATTAGCAAGAATCATTTTGTGTCTCATTTAGAAACAATTTGACTTTTGTTCCAGTGTTTAAACTTTGACAAAAATGGTTTTGAATAGATCTTTATAACCTGATGCCATAAATACAAGATTCTCTGATACCTTCATTTAATATATCAATATTGGGCCTAAAACAGTATTCTGTAAAGCTTAAATTGGTATTAACTATGATCATCTTGATGTCTATGATAGATAATAAACAAGGTCATACATACCTTACTAAACAATTTTGGTTTTTCACCAACATTTTATTCTTTAAAAGATTTAGACTAACAGAATTATTTAGCATTTCGAGTCATGTGCTTTATTTAGCAAGTGAGTAAAAATATTGGAATATTGAAGTATTTGCATAAAAAATCAAATGGTGGTGTTTTGTAATCTCTATTGTATTTCCTATTAAGGTTTCATATATTACTTTCCCATTGTTCCTGAATTTGTTATCCTATATATAAACAGAAACATGGATGAGTACCATATACTTCCTGACTCCTTTATCTTGTTACACCACAAGATACTGCACTATTTATTGGAGATATTTTGATGATTAGTGCCAAGGCTGGCATCATGAGCCAAAATAGACTTGTTAAGTCAACCTCATTCCAAACACCTGCTATAGATCATCAAATCTAAGTTGCCATTAATTGTAAGATGTCCTGTTATTTCACACACACAACTAGAAAAGAAAAATCGGTATCAATTATAGTATGGTGCTTTCTTATTTTGAATTTTACTTATTAGAAGAGCTATTTTAGATGTATTTAAACATAAGATTTTTATCACATAACTTGTGGATACAAAAAAAGAGAAATTGTAAGCAAAATAAGTTGGGTAATATATTCCTAAAACCTCATCTTCTCCAGTCTGAGTATTTTTTTGAATCCT